CCAGATTATGGAAGATGTTGAATGCCCTGACAAGGACTTAGAATCTATTGGGTGGTCAATGGATGGCTACTGTTAGTGTTTGAGTAGAAAAGTGACACAATTCCAAAACATGCTTTTGGAATTGTAAGATGATTCTGATGGAAATGAGCAAGATGTATCCGATGGAGTAACAGTTAGAGGAGTTCAAAAACAAAACAGCATGGTCAAGAACATAGCTGTAGGGATTGGCCCTGAAAGAATAATGATCTTTTCTTTCTCCCAGAAAAAAGGAGGAAGACAGACATTCTAAGCAAGTGAAACAGGTAGGGAAACTTGGGGAGAATGTAATTCCAGCATCCTGGTAGAAGAGTGGAACTGACCTGGAGGACAGCAAAGGAGCCCACGTGGCGTTAAGCCTGAAGGTGCAGTATTCCCATTCAACAGAGACTGCTGCTGACAGTGGGCGGGGGAGTAGTTTGCTTGGCCCGTGGTTGAGGAATTCGTTGGCGGAGGAGGGATCCTGAGAAGGTACTAGAAATACTGAACCCAGTCCTGCAGAAGCTACTTAACTTCACAGAAAACTAGGGCGTCGTTGCCCTCCAGCACGTCCAAAGGTGTCCCCGACAAGGCCAGCAGCTCTACCTGTTTCTTCTCCCTCCTCTTACTCTGCCTGTCCAAAGGCACGACACTAGTCCACGTCACCTTTCTTTGGGCGCAAAGGGTATGGATCCTCAATGCCAACCTCGTCACCCCCCCCCCCCACACACACACACACACACACACATACAAGCCCACCATCGCGCAAGAAACTCGACCCCGTCTACCTCGGTTCAGTGGAAGGCATTCATTTGCACAACGCTGTGCGCATGCCCGGAAGCCTTAAGTGTTTCAGCCTCCGACAGGGGCGTAATTAAAGGGGCAGGCGCCCACGTAAAGACGCGCCCTACGCAATACGTGGAGTTTCTCACTTTGTGGAGCCGCCTGGAGGCGCCAAGATGAAGCCCATCGGGGAAGTGGGGCGGGGCCAACCCGGCAGGCCCCGCCCCTTCGCGGCGCTTCCTAGTTCGGCTGGTTCTTCTGTCGCCGGCTTCAGCAGCCCGCGCCCGGGCAGGTAAGGCATTCCCCGCCTTAATGCCTCGGTCAAACGTCGTCCGAGGTCCGCTTCCAGGCCTCGGCACCTCTGCCCCAGGGTTGCTGGGGTCGGCTGCGGAACGGAAATCTCTTTATCATCCGTGAGAAAAGTTAGAGAGGAAGTGGGTTCCTTTGACAGAGCTTACTCCAGAAGAAAGACTTGGGTAGGTCCCCGGTAATCAAGAAGTTCGTCGGCCCTGAGGAAGAGCCTGAGGCTTGGAGGGACGTCACCCAGCTGTTCTGGGGCGCAGTCGGACCTCAAGTTTCTCACCTCTCAGGCCCTGGATTCCGTGAACCCGACTGCGAAATGAAGTCTCTTTTCCCCAGAACCAGGAAGTCAGGCCAGCACCTGACAGATGCCTGTGGCGCCAGCAGCTCGCTGAGCCTCCACACGATTGTAATTCGCTTGTTTCTCCGGCCTCCAAGCTTCCAGGGAATTAGAAAGTGGAGGCGGCTTATGGGATCAGATGAGTACATTCGCAGATGGGGGAAAAAAGTGTACCTGTCAGCTTGGAAGCCAGAGGGAGACAAAGGGATAAAAGCAAACCCTGTCCAGGTGCGGTGGCTCATGCTTGTAATCCCAGCACTTTGGGAGGCCCAGGCGGGCGGATCGCTTGAGGTCAGGAGTTCGAGACCAGCCTGGCCAACATGGTGAAACCCCTGTCTCTACTAAGATACAAAATTTAGCTGGCATAGTGGCGGGCGCCCGTAATGCCAGCTACTCCGGGGGCTGAGGCAGGAGAATCGCTTGAACCCAGGAGGCAGAGGTTGCAGTGAGCCGAGATCGTGCCACTACACTCCAGCCTGGGCAACAGAGGGAGACTCCGTCTCAAAAGAAAAAAAAAAAAAAAAAAGCAAACCCTGAGAAAGCGAGAAAGCACTTTGAGCATTTAGAATGGGAACAAACGGCGCTATTAGTGCTTCAAAAACGTAACTGCCCAAGGCCCCTGGTAAGCAGAGGATACTAAAATCTGCCTTTTCCTTTCTCTAATTTTCCTAATGCTTCATCTCCAGGGGCCTGGAGCAGTATCTAGCACAAAGTAGACACTCAGTAAATATTTGGTGAGTCAATGGTATTATATTTTGTTTTTTAATAAAATTTTAATGAGATTTTTCCATATTTTAGGAATAGAAGATGAACAAACCCATAACACCATCAACATATGTGCGCTGCCTCAATGTTGGACTAATTAGGAAGCTGTCAGATTTTATTGATCCTCAAGAAGGATGGAAGAAGTTAGCTGTAGCTATTAAAAAACCATCTGGTGATGATAGATACAATCAGTTTCACATAAGGTAACAGATAAAATTCTTTGTATTTTTAAATTCTAATTTTGTTTCTTTGTTACTTACTTTTAAGGAGATTTGAAGCATTACTTCAAACTGGAAAAAGTCCCACTTCTGAATTACTGTTTGACTGGGGCACCACAAATTGCACAGTTGGTGATCTTGTGGATCTTTTGATCCAAAATGAATTTTTTGCTCCTGCGAGTCTTTTGCTCCCAGGTAAACTGATTGTGACCAGGGTGTCCACAATTAAAAACCACTTGTATCTTACTTCATTTGTTAGATGCTGTTCCCAAAACTGCTAATACACTACCTTCTAAAGAAGCTATAACAGTTCAGCAAAAACAGATGCCTTTCTGTGACAAAGACAGGACATTGATGACACCTGTGCAGAATCTTGAACAAAGCTATATGCCACCTGACTCCTCAAGTCCAGAAAATAAAAGTTTAGAAGTTAGTGATACACGTAAGTAACATTTTCAGTGCTTTCCACTAGGGAATTTAAGCATGTTTTTCTTATTTTGACATAGGTTTTCACAGTTTTTCATTTTATGAATTGAAGAATGTCACAAATAACTTTGATGAACGACCCATTTCTGTTGGTGGTAATAAAATGGGAGAGGGAGGATTTGGAGTTGTATATAAAGGCTACGTAAATAACACAACTGTGGCAGTGAAGAAGCTTGCAGCAGTAAGTTATATTTTCAGGAATAAAAAGAAAGAGTAGTATTACATTGTATATTTTATTTTTTCAGATGGTTGACATTACTACTGAAGAACTGAAACAGCAGTTTGATCAAGAAATAAAAGTAATGGCAAAGTAAGTCTTAATCTGGCAGTGCGGTGTAGTGGAATAATTTTGCATGAAAAATTATTTGTCACAGGTGTCAACATGAAAACTTAGTAGAACTACTTGGTTTCTCAAGTGATGGAGATGACCTCTGCTTAGTATATGTTTACATGCCTAATGGTTCATTGCTAGACAGACTCTCTTGCTTGGTAAGCTATTTGTTCATCAGATTGTTTGGCTTCTCATTTTTAATTTGGTTTATTTCTTTATAAGGATGGTACTCCACCACTTTCTTGGCACATGAGATGCAAGATTGCTCAGGGTGCAGCTAATGGCATCAATTTTCTACATGAAAATCATCATATTCATAGAGATATTAAAAGGTAAATGCTACTGTTTAAAAGTTTTTGGAAAGATTTTTTTCTTCAAACTTTACATTTTTTTCAGTGCAAATATCTTACTGGATGAAGCTTTTACTGCTAAAATATCTGACTTTGGCCTTGCACGGGCTTCTGAGAAGTTTGCCCAGACAGTCATGACTAGCAGAATTGTGGGAACAACAGCTTATATGGCACCAGAAGCTTTGCGTGGAGAAATAACACCCAAATCTGATATTTACAGCTTTGGTGTGGTAAGTTCCGTATACATAATTATTAAAAATAATATTATATTAATGATTTTTTTTGTCTTCATAGGTTTTACTAGAAATAATAACTGGACTTCCAGCTGTGGATGAACACCGTGAACCTCAGTTATTGGTAAATGAAATATTCATTTTCCTCAATCCTTTAAGCTCTTAAAGTTTTAACACTCATTTTAAAGCTAGATATTAAAGAAGAAATTGAAGATGAAGAAAAGACAATTGAAGATTATATTGATAAAAAGATGAATGATGCTGATTCCACTTCAGTTGAAGCTATGTACTCTGTTGCTAGTCAATGTCTGCATGAAAAGAAAAATAAGAGACCAGACATTAAGAAGGTATGCATTTTTTATACTTATTTAAAAAGTGAGGTTCTTTTGTTTTTTTCTTTCTTTTTAAAAGGTTCAACAGCTGCTGCAAGAGATGACAGCTTCTTAAAACTTTATTGGAAAAGACTCTTGACTTTTTATATACACCTATCTCAACCATTTTTTTAACTGATTTTTTTCCTAAATATTCTTCTTTACCTTTAACAAGGCATAGGCTGTTGCAGGACAGTGGTTATTAAAGCATGGGTTGAACTTCCAAAATATAAAAATAGAGCCACCATATCAACACTTAGCCCTACCCATTAGTATCACCCCCAGTTCTTACAGTAATCCCTGAGAAATCTCCTTCAAGCATCACCAAACACAGTTTGAAAATTACAGGGTTAGCAAAAAGAGCCTGGGCTGTATGTAGGGTGGAAACACTCTGATCTGAAGCCCAGCTGACTCCACTACTAATTTGCTGTAAAGCTTTGGACATACACTTAGCTGCTGTGAGCCACTAATAACATTGGGCTAATATCTGCTGTGCTTCTCTGACAGGTAGTCATGAAAATCAAATGATGCAAAATATATACAAGCACTTTGTAAATTGTAAAATGATACAAAATTTAAAGTTTATAGAGCCAGTTACAAAATCCTATTAGTCATATATTTATAGATTGTGTTCACAGCAATCATTTAACCACAAATAAAATATCCCTTGATGATACTGCCATAATGATATGTCCATTATTAGATTATGTTACATGACAAAGTTGAAGGAATTTGGCAGATGCAGTTAAGGTTCCTAAACAACTCACTTTGAGACTGTTGAAAGGGCCTGACCTAATCAAGTGAACCCTTGCAAGAAGAATTCTCCTTGTAAGCCTTGAAGAAGTATGTGAGAGGGCCACATTGGCTAAAACCTAAAGGTGGCCTCTAGGAGATGAGACCTACCTTCCAGTTGTCAGCAAGCAGGAAAAAAAAATTGGGACCTCAGTTGCAACCACAAGGAACTGAATTCTGCCAAAAATCTGAGTCAGCTTAGAAGAGTACTCCAAGCTTCAGATGATAACCACAGCCTGGGCTGACACCTGGATTTCAGCTTTGCATGATCCTCAGTATGAGAATCTATCTGTTCTGTGCTGGACTTCTAATATATAGAACTGTGAGATAATGGGTCACATTGGCTGGATGTGGTGGCTCATACCTGTAAATCCCAGCACTTTGGGAGGCCGAGGCAGGCAGATCACCTGAGGTCAAGAGTTCAAGACCGGCCTGGCCAACATGGTGAAACCCCGTCTCTACTAAAAATACAAAAATTAGACGAGCGTGGTGGTGGACACCTGTAGTCCCAGCTACTTGGGAGGCTGAGGCAGGAGACTAGCTGGAACCAGGGAGGTAGAGGTTGCAGTGAGCTGAGATCGTGCCACTGCACTCCAGCCTGGGTGACAGAGTGAGACTCCATCATAAATAAATAAATAAATAAATGGGTCACATTAAGCCTTTAAGTTTGTGGTAATTTATTATTCAGTAATAGAAAACAAATACAGATACTCTCCCATGATGTTTTTCCCATGATGATTTCCCATGATATTTACAGGTTTTGCCCACATTTGAGGGGTATGTGGAAATTATACAGAGCATGTACAGCGGGAGGCTTATAGTGTACGTACTGAAATGTGGGGTTGGAGCCCCAACACAGAGACCCCAGCAGGACACTGCCTAGTAGAGCTATGGGAAGGGTGCTGCCACCCTCCAGACTTGAGAATTGTAGAGCCACCAGCAGCTTGCACTCTGAGCTTGGAAAAGCCACAGGCACTCAACTTCAACCATGAGGGAAGCCACGCACCCTGCAAAGCCACAGGAGTGGAGCTGCCCACGGCCTCGAGGGCCCACCCCTTGCACCAGTGTGCCAGGATGTGGGACATGGAATCAAGGAATATGTTAGGGCTTTTTTTTTTTTTTTTTTGAGACGGAGTCTTGCTCTGTTGCCCAGGCTGGAGTGCAGTGGCACGATCTCGGCTCACTGCAAGCTCTGCCTCCCAGGTTCACGCCATTCCCCTGCCTCAGCCTCCCCAGTAGCTGGGACTACAGGTGCCCGCCACCATGCCCAGCTAATTTTTTTTGTATTTTTAGTAGAGATGGGGTTTCACTGTGTTAGCCAGGATGGTCTTGATCTCCTGACCTCGTGATCACCCGCCTCGGCCTCCCAAAGTGCCAGTATTTAAAGTTTAATGTCTTCCCAGCTGGGTTTCAGACTTGCCAGGATCCTGTTGCCCCTTTCTTTAGCCAATTTCTCCCTTTTGGGACAAGAATGTTTTACTTATTGCCTGTACCACCAACTGTATCTTGGAAATAAATAACTTATATTTTATTTCAGAGGCTCATAGGCGGCAGGAACTTACCTTGAGTCTCAAATGAGACTTAGGACTTTTGAGTGATGCTAGAATGAGTTAAGACTTTGGGAAGGGATGATTATATTTTGCAATGTGAGAAAGACATTAGATTTGGGGGGCTGGGGGTAGAATGACATTGTTTAGATGTTTGTCTCCTTCAAATTTCATGTTTAAATGTAATCCCCAGTGTTGGGGGTGGAGGTGGGGCCTGATGGGAAGTGTTTGGGTCATGGTGGATGATCCCTCATGAATGGCTTAGAGCCACTGGTGATGAGTGAGTTCTCACTCAGTTCGTGTGAGATCTGGTGGCTTAAAAGAGTCTGCTCCCCCTTTGCCTTCCATTGTGATTGTAACCTTCCTGGGGCCTTCATCAAAGGCCAGGCAAATATTGGTGCCGTGCTAGTATGGCCTGCAGAACCGTAAGCCAAAACAAACCTTTTTTCTTTATAAATTACCCAGCCTCAGTTATTCCTTTATAGTGATGCAAAACGGGCTAACTATATAAATTTGTAATTTTTAAGTTATAGATTGTTTTTATTAAACACTTATGAATACTGTTTGAAGTGCTTTAATTTTTATAACAATCCTA